CAGGAGTCTGAGCCCCACAGCTCCAGAAGGACCTACTAGGTGATAAGTTGCAAAGCTTGGGCCACAGGTCCTGCCTCTTCCTACAGACACAAGCTAGACACTACCTTGGGGATATGATGGGGTGCTGTGAGGCTCCTTACTGAGCAAATACCTTGCATTACAGGGGAGGCCAAGGCCCAGAAAGGAGTACACCTGCTCAGAGTCAACATAGCTCAGAAGTCCTGCCAGAACAGGAGCCTTGATCTCCTACTGGCCCCTTGATTTCTTTCCCAGTCTTACACAAATGTGTTACGTAATCTACTTATTGTGCAAACCCAAACAAAGTGACATCCCTCCCTGAGCCTGTTTCCTTACCTGCAAAATGGGGAGCCGCATCTGACTTTCCAAGGTGGTTATGCAGGGAGGGAACCTCTAAGCCTCTCATTCCTCTCACTAAGACCCAGCTCTCATCTGGATCCCACACACTACAGATGGATGCTTCACAAATATTTTTCCAGGGAATGTCAGGGGATGCTAAGCATAAGACAAGCCATATTTTAGAGCAGAAACATGGGGAGAGAGGAAAAACGTACACCTTACAGAGCAATCCTTTCACATGAGGACCATCTCAGGGGAGCCTATTAAGCTCGTGTGATATTAACAGCTTGAGTGCCTGAAGGGCACACAGTGAAAGATCAGGGAAGACCAGGATATCACTTTGGAAACACTGCTGGGGTACACAGCTTTTTGGTACAAGTAGTGTCAAAGGAATCCCTGGCTTTGAGATGTAAGGGCTCCAACCTCCCAGAAGTCCTCCCAGGGCAGCCCCAGCGACAGGCACAAAGGTCACACCCATGCAGGAAGAGAGGGAGGAAGGAGAGGAGCTCCATAAGCCCAGACAAGGGCTTGAGAGCAGACAAGGGCTTGAGAGCAGACAAGGGCTTGAGAGCAGACAAGGGCTTGAGAGCTGGCCAAGCAGTTTCTCTCAGCTTCTGTGTTCCAGCCCCTATGTGGGAGGAGAGAAGGGCAGGACCACAAGCCTGCCAGAGGCTGCGGCCTACAGCCGGGGAGAGGCCAGCCCGGCCTACAGTGCGGACACAGGACAGAGGGGAGCCAGGTGAGCCAGGTTTTTGGGCAGGGAGGGACTGGGAGACCCCAGAGGAGAGGGCTGCCCCCATGATGACCCTGTCCGCAGCTCCGAGAGACCCTGAGCAAGGCTTTCTTCACTGGGCACCTCCTGCAAATCAGGCCCTGCACTAAGTGTTAGGGTCACGGCATGACAGTGACAAAGATCCCGGCCCTCTTGCAGTTTCTGTGTTAGTAGCAGGGAGATGGAAGTAAACAAAAACATATGAAATGAGTAAATGATCTCAAATGTCAGAAGGGGATAAGTGAAAAGAGAAAAAGGAGAGCAGAGTGAGGAGGACAGGGAATGCCGGGGGAGGGGGCTTGGGGTTTTAAAGAGGGTGGCCTCTTTAAGGTTAAATGAGGTTCAATGCAAAAAGCCCTAGTGACATTTGAAGAAAGGGTGTTCTGGGCAGATGGAGATGCCCTAGCAAATGCTGGCAGTGGCAGGGAGGCCTGGAGCATTCAGAACAGCAAGGAGGCAGTGGCAGCAGAGCAAGGAAAAGAGGTAAGGCAGGACGAGAGGAGCCGCACTAGGGGCACTTGCAGGACTCCGGGGGGCAGAGGATGGGGCCCCTTGCCAGCACCCCCACAGCCCTGCTGGGGGTATTGGTTTGAAAGCCTCATATGAATCATTTGCTACATGTGGTTGCATGACCCTTATAAAGTCTCCTCCCTTTCCAAGGCCCACATCCTCTCCATAAAATGGTAATAACAGCAGTGCATCTGTCAGGTTGAGGTCAGGAAGGAAGGGGATCAAAAGCATGGCAGCCTGCCGGAGAGATTTACAACATACCTGCTGCAAGCTAGGAAATGCAGAGCTGGCCTCCCAGGCCTTGTGGGAGGAACATGTAAGCAAATAAGAACTTGTCCCTAACCCTAGACCAACCAGCCCTGGCTGACACCCAGCCCTAGGCAGTTCCTCTTGCACACAGGTTCTTTGCACTGACCAATGCTGAGAGCAGACCCTCGGAGCAGCCGGGTTGGAAGTGTCTCTCCATAGTCACCAGACAGATCCAGGATAGGATGGGCAGCCCAGTGCACCGAGTGTCATTGGGGGATACCTGGAGCAGGCAAATGCACCCCGACATAGAGAGCGAGAGGTATATGCAGTCCTTTGACGTGGAACGGCTCACCAACATCCTTGATGGAGGTGCCCAGAACACTGCACTCCGCAGGAAAGTTGGTAAGGGGAAGCTGGGGAATGGGACATCTGTTTCCCTAAGCCCTCTGTTCTCTGTCCTCTGCAGAGAGCATCATCCACAGTTACCCGGAGTTTAGCTGTAAGGACAATTATTTCATGACCCAGAATGAGCGTTATAAGGCTGCCATGCGGAGGGCATTCCACATCCGGTTGATAGCTCGGCGCCTGGGTTGGTTAGAAGATGGTCGTGAATTAGGCTACGCTTACAGGTGCTCACTCCTCGAGCAGCCCCACTAGAGAGAGCTACTCAACTACAGCATCTCTCCCCAACAGAGCCCTTTCTGGAGACGTGGCCTTAAATATACACAGAGTCTTCGTGAGAGCCCTCAGGAGCCTGGGCTCAGAGGAGCAGATTGCCAAATGGGACCCACTCTGCAAAAACATCCAGATCATCGCAACGTATGCACAGACAGAGTTGGGACATGGTGAGCTAGGACTGCTGCGTGTGGTGTTTAGGGCCAATGTCTAACACCTCTCCTTGATCCTAAGGGACATATCTTCAGGGCCTGGAGACTGAAGCCACCTATGACGCAGCCACCCAGGAGTTTGTGATACACAGCCCCACGCTGACTGCCACCAAATGGTGGCCTGGAGACTGTGAGTATACATCCACCCCCCTTCCTTAACTCCTGTGACGGGCCGCTACTCTCTCTGCCCTCAGTGGGACGGTCAGCCACCCATGCCCTGGTCCAGGCCCAGCTGATCTGCTCAGGAGCCAGGCGGGGCATGCACGCTTTTATTGTGCCAATCCGGAGTCTTCAGGACCACACCCCACTGCCAGGTAAGCCCATAATGCTCCCTCAAGGAACCCTGTGATAGGTGTCCTCATCTCCATCTCCTTCAAGGAATCATCATTGGGGACATCGGACCCAAGATGGACTTTGATCAAACAGACAATGGCTTCCTGCAGCTGAACCATGTGCGGGTCCCCAGGGAGAACATGCTGAGTCGCTTTGCACAGGTTACAGATCTGGGGAGGCCGGGGACTTGTACCCAGAACTTGTGCCCGTCCTTGTTCCACACAGGTCTTGCCAGATGGCACCTACGTCAAACTCGGTACAGCACAGAGCAACTACCTTCCCATGGTGGTGGTGCGGGTGGAGCTGCTGTCAGGGGAGATCCTCCCTATACTGCAGAAGGCCTGTGTCATCGCCATGCGCTACTCGGTCATCCGCCGCCAATCCCGGCTCCGGCCCAGGCAAGGGGTGCCCAGTGACTGACTACCGCAGATGATCTAAATCTTCTGGTTCTTTTCCCTTCAGTGACCCAGAGGCAAAGGTCCTGGACTACCAGACACAACAGCAGAAACTCTTTCCTCAGCTGGCCATCAGTTATGCCTTCCATTTCCTGGCAGTCAGCCTCTTGGAGTTCTTCCAGCACTCCTACACTGCCATTCTGAACCAAGACTTCAGCTTCCTGCCTGAGGTACCTGCTGTCTGCGGAGGGGCAGGCGCTGGACACCGCCCAACCCCCCTCCATGTTCTCACAGCTCCACGCACTGAGCACGGGCATGAAGGCCATGATGTCAGAATTCTGCACCCAGGGAGCTGAGATGTGCCGCAGGGCCTGTGGCGGACATGGCTACTCAAAGCTGAGTGGCCTGCCATCACTGGTCACCAAATTGTCGGCCTCCTGTACCTACGAGGGTGAGAACACAGTGCTCTACCTGCAGGTGGCCAGGTAAGGTCCAGGCTGACCCAGGCCTTTGCCCACCCTCTCACCTGCCTCCTCTTCCAACCCCCAGGTTCCTGGTGAAGAGCTACCTGCAGACTCAGATGTCCCCTGGCTCCACGCCACAGAGATCTCTCTCTCCATCTGTCGCATATCTCACCGCACCTGACCTGGCCAGGTGTCCAGCCCAGAGGGCAGCCGACTTCCTCTGCCCGGAGCTCTACACCACGGCCTGGGCACATGTGGCAGTAAGGTAAGCCAGTGCTGAGAAATCAGCCATCCCACGGAAGCTGAACCTTTTTTGCTTTGGCTTTCAGGCTCATAAAGGACTCAGTGCAGCATTTACAGACCCTGACGCAATCCGGAGCTGACCAGCACGAGGCTTGGAACCAGACCACTGTCATACACCTCCAGGCTGCTAAGGTGAGCGCCTGCCAGCTGAAGCTGAAAGGGATAATCAGGAGAACATATCTTTGTGTCTTTGTAGGTGCACTGCTACTATGTCACTGTGAAGGGTTTTACAGAAGCTCTGGAGAAACTAGAAAATGAACCAGCGATTCAGCAGGTGCTCAAGCGCCTCTGTGACCTCCATGCCATACATGGAATCTTGACTAACTCGGGTGACTTTCTCCATGACGCCTTCCTGTCTGGTGCCCAAGTGGACATGGCAAGAACAGCCTACCTGGACCTGCTCCGCCTGATCCGGTGAGTGGCAGAGACTTCAAACCATGTTAGTCAAATACTTACAAACTCTTGTTTCCTATCCCAGGAAGGATGCCATCCTGTTAACTGATGCTTTTGACTTCACCGATCAGTGTTTAAATTCAGCACTTGGCTGTTATGATGGAAACGTCTACGAACGCCTGTTCCAGTGGGCTCAGAAGTCACCAACCAATACTCAGGTAGTTGAGTGGAACACATTATAAATTATGTATGTGTTAATAATGCGTTTCTTTCTACAAACAGGAGAACCCTGCCTATGAGGAATATATAAGACCACTTTTACAAAGTTGGAGATCCAAGCTATGAAATAACCAACAGTATTCAAGAAGCAACCAGCACCATCATGTGATAATGGTACTATGGCATATATGCAACATTAAAATTTTAAATTAGATATTTATGTTTTAGAGTCATTATCTTTTAGAT